TTATAGTCTGTGAGCCAAAATGATAGGCATATTTCCGAGTCTCCCCTGTTAGCTCACACATTAACAACCTACATCTCTCTGGAGTAAAGAACCCAGTGTGTTCTGACAAACGAGATTTGGATGTTTCTCTCTAAAATGTTGCCCAACCAGCAAACACACACACACACACACACACACACACACACACAGATATATACATAATACATATACACATAAGGGACGTACACATAAAGGGGATAATCAGAAACATTTTCAAGGCATCCTCTGTCTATGCTTTATTATGTGAATATAAACACAGCCCTTACACCTGAGGCATCATTATATCAAAAGTTTTGTTGAACTTTAGGAGTATATCATAGTAAAGGTGAAGGTGTGAGTTACACATTTGCTGCCCTTGAAACACCAGGGCTTCTCCCATGACACCTCTTCAAGGCCAGCCTTACTCTGGCTTCTGTCTTCTCTTATTTCCTACACCCTATATCAAATCTCAGGTACTATGTGGAAAGGCCTCAATCTTTCTCACCACAGTGTGGGAGGGTTGATAGAAGTATTTTTTTTCTAATCTATCAATACCAAGTTAGAATTAACTAAGAAGGAGAAGATTTTCAAGCATTTATGACAGAAGCATGATGCTCTGCCTCCTCCAAGCTCCATTTAATCCATCCAGGGCAAGACTGAGATCCACGAACTTATCACAATCCAAATACTTACGGGGTGTAATTTGCAATGTGGCCCCTGGAGAATGCATGCTCTTGTTACTACAAGAGTTTTATGTGTAGAGATCCAGCTGGTTATTAAGCCATCACCTGCCAGCTTTTTTTTTTCTGAATGCCCATCCCCAGGGCCCAGAGAAATGGAGACAGGAGGATAAACTACTTTTGTTTGTTCTGGTAGACACAGAGTCTGACTGCTGTGTATCCTGTTTCCCTTAGGGACTCTACCTTGTCCTCAGGGACAATCCGTGAAGGCTTGAGTGGAGATAACCCCACCATAAAACCTATACTGCTGGTGTTCCCAGAGAGCAGGCTGCAGTCTGCATCAGCCTATGCTAAGAAAAGAGAGACAACTCCTGCATCTGGAAATTCCTTCTCTCAGGGGCTGCTGGTGGGAGCAAGATCCTCAGCTCTGGCCTTCAAAAGCTCCTGTGATCTCTGCACAATTTCTCTAAATAGAATTATATTTCTGAGACAAGACCAGGCCTGATACCACAGTGAGTAAAGGGTCTTTTGCAAAGTCTGGTAGCTGACTAATCCGGATCTGCATTTGCTCCTCAGCACATAGCTCATTGCCACAGCAGAGTCCAACGCAGGTACTGTCACAAGGGCATGACAAAAAATCAGACATGGGTCACAGAATTCATTCTCCTGGGATTTCCACTCAGCCTAAGGATTCAGATGCTCCTCTCTGGGCTTTTCTCCCTGTTATACGTCTTCACCCTGCTGGGAAATGGGGCCATCCTGGGGCTCATCTGGCTGGACTCCAGACTGCACACCCCCATGTACTTCTTTCTCTCACACCTGGCCATCATTGATATTTCGTATGCTTCCAACAATGTCCCCAAGATGCTGACAAACCTTGGCTTGAACAAGAGAAAAACAATCTCCTTTGTCCCATGCACAATGCAGACCTTTTTATACATGGCTTTTGCTCACACTGAGTGTCTCATCTTGGTAATGATGTCCTACGATCGGTACATGGCTATCTGCCACCCTCTGCAATATTCTGTCATCATGAGATGGGGAGTGTGCACAGTCCTGGCTGTCACTTCTTGGGCATGTGGTTCCCTTCTGGCCCTGGTCCATGTGGTTCTCATCCTGAGGCTGCCCTTCTGTGGGCCCCATGAAATCAACCACTTCTTCTGTGAAATCCTGTCTGTCCTCAAGTTGGCCTGTGCTGACACCTGGCTCAACCAGGTGGTCATCTTTGCTGCTTCAGTGTTCATCCTGGTGGGGCCGCTCTGCCTGGTGCTGGTCTCCTACTCGCGCATCCTGGCGGCCATCTTGAGGATCCAGTCTGGGGAGGGCCGCAGAAAGGCCTTCTCCACCTGCTCCTCCCACCTTTGCATGGTGGGACTCTTCTTTGGCAGCGCCATTGTCATGTACATGGCCCCCAAGTCCCGCCACCCTGAGGAGCAGCAGAAGGTCCTTTCCCTGTTTTACAGCCTTTTCAACCCGATGCTGAACCCCTTGATCTATAGCCTGAGGAACGCAGAGGTCAAGGGTGCCCTGAAAAGAGTGTTGTGGAAACAGAGATCAAAGTGAGGGATGCCAGGGAAAGTCTAGAGGGTTGAAGATTTGCTCCCAATGAGATTTGTAGGAACAGTGGTGTAAATGCCTTACAGTCTCATCTCTTAGATTTCTGATATCAAGAATGTATATTGATTGGATTCTATCCCTAAACGTGGAGTACCATGCAGATCACAAAGCACATGCAGACAGGCGCTGAGCCGTGTGGTGCAGCAGAGGTGCAAAGTGCCATGAACTCCTACTCCCAGGTCCCACCCCTACCCAGGATCTGCTTTCTGTTCTTTTGAGGCTTAGTTCTCTCAAGCTTCCTCTTAAATTCCTCTATTATTTCCATCTCTTTTTGCCATAAGTATATGCTGGTAATCCCATACCATATGCTACTATAAGAGAGTACTTGTAATCACACAGAATAAATACTGACCTTGGTTAAGCAGCCCTCTACTGGGAATGTAACAACAACTAAGAGTATAGAAAATGCCTGGTTTGGAACCTAAAGCCTAAGGATGATGATATTAGTACTGGAAGTTCATCTAAATCACCCTAACAAATCTAATTCTGTAAAAAGCAAAGTTTAATTGTATAGATTTTTTTATATAAAAGGCAGAGAAATATCAGGATCTTTGTTTCATTTCACTTAATTCTGCACCATTTAATTAGAAAGAGTTTGGAAAGATTTTGCATTTAAAATAAATATGAGAGAATGTTATTAGGGATAGTTACCTTTTTCATAATTCAGATCGCAAAGCCGGGTGTAGGTGACAATTTATCATTACGGTGATTACATAAAATATTGTAGTAGTAAGAAAATACTGCAAAGGAAGAAAGCATCAAGGGAAACTGACAGCTTGATGTAACATCATAGACCACCGCTTAGAACCAAGAACATGTCAAGTCTTGATAAAGACTTTCAGGAACCTCAACAAAATTCCAAAGAGAAGCTATTCCAGGTGACATAAATCACTTTTCCTGGACCCAAGTGGTCAGAATGACATGGACAGGTAATTTGTTTTATTTTAACACAAGTCTGAGTCCTAAATGATCAGCATAATATGATAATATGATTTCTTTAACACATTGAGTATGGTACCTTTTGGAATTCTCTCTTTTTTCTCTCAACCCTTGTAGTATTGTGTGAATTCAACTGTATGACCCATGATGTTATTACATTATCTGCTGCCTGTACCTTTTCTATTTTTACAATTTTAAAATATATTCTTATCACTTCATATATTTCTTCTTCCATGAAAGAAAGAAGCAAAGGGGGAACTCTTTCCTCCCACCCCCTCTCCAAATGCACTGTTTTCTTTTCAGTTCTCAAAAAGCCTAGTTGCTGACTATTCTGCTCATCCATTCATCTCGGTTAAACATTCTGCCTCTGGTGATGGTCTTTGTTTTCATATCTCCATACTGTGAGGACATTTTTTGGCCTGCAGAAATTCACAAACCTTGCTCTGCCCCTCCCAAAGAGAGCAATTTGAATTTAAAAAAAAATACTGGATCTAAATTTAACTATCAACCACTATGGAATTATTGTGTGCACTACTCTGAAGCTAGAAAGAGAAAACAGGCAGTATTTTCATATAGAAAGGACTTTCTAACTATATCTGAAAAAAATTATTACATTCCCTAAAATATGTATACTTCATGTTCTGCTTAAAACCTTTAAAAGAAAAGGGAAAGAGGAAACATATAGAATAGTTCATCTCATATAAAACATAAGCAATAGATTTGGATTCAGAATTTTTTTACCTAGGGTACAGTGGAAAAATCAGGGGGTATAATTCATCCTATGTCAGTTCTAAGTGATTGGGAAAGAATAGACCAAAAAGACTACATTTCTACAGAAAGTGACAAATATAGATAAATTATAAAGAAATGTTCTCTAGCAGGTCTTAATAGTGGCTCTAATTTTATATATATATATATATTGAATACATTACAGAAAATACCTGAGTATATGAAAAATTTCTATTAATTGTTTCCATATTTGAGTTGTAGGATTTTAACAAACTAATTAAATGTTGGTGTTATGACCGCTTTATATATACATATTTTCAACATTAATCAGTTTTTAAAGGTCTGGGGGAAAGTGAAAGAAACAATTGCATTGTTTTAGGCTGCAAGTTCTACTGACTGCTTCACAAATGTTACCCCGTTTATCTTGCATAAACATCACAATGGAGTCGCTATTATTTTCTCCACTTAATAGATAAGTAAACAAAGTTCAGAATGATTTAATAACTTATCCTATACTATGCAACCAGTAATAGAACTGAGTGTTATGGATCGTACTGATTGCAAACCCAAGCTGCTTCTTAGCAGCTTTCTGCCCAAAACATTACAAATTTTAGCTCAACAGGGGTTAGACTCAACATCCACATGATGGGGCAGAGTCTGGAACAAAACGGAGTTTACAGTATTATAGCCAAAGTCTTAACACCAGAAAGAATACATCCTGTAGCCAACCCATCTTTGGAGGATTCATTACCACCTTTGGGAAGAGTAGAAACACTCACATTAGCAGCATCATCATTTTCCAATAGTAACTCCCTCCTAATGCCTGTCTGCAAAATCACATGGCCTCATAAGGCATTGCCCCAAAGGGACAATCTGAACGAGAGACACCCTGCTGTTCTCAGTGATCATCTTACCTATGATTCTGGTCTTCTTTCTATCATTAGGTGTACCCACCTGTGTTCTTTACCTTTATGATGTGATTAATGCTTTTCCAGGAAGTGTCCCCATCTCTCCTGTGTACAGATCCGTGATGGACCTACCTTACCAGTGCTCTAGGCTGCTAGGACTGAGAAAGGGGGAACCCAGCACAGGTGCAAGCTGAGATGCTTGCTATGTTAGATTCACATCTCAATTGTGCTACAACTTGCTAAATAGGTCTGCTTCTAGGAATAATATAGCCTCCTCAATCCTGAGTTTTATTTTAGGTCAGATGTGGCTAACAAGGTTTCAGCTAGGTGCCTTATATAACTTTTATGAATGCTAAATGAAAGACTTTATGTGACTCTGATTTGAAGTGATGTATTTTTGTGAGAAGGATATAAGGACAATGAAAATGAAAAATGATTACATAGTAAGACTAAGAGCTGGTAAAATTCATGACTAAACAACTATAAAACTACAAAATCCAATTTTATTTTAATGATTCATAAATTATTATGATACTTACTGAACAATGGAAGTTTCTCAAAAAATCTCAGCTCTTTGTGTTTGCAACTTTCTGTGCCTGTCTTTGTTTTTATTTGGTTGGTGATATTGGGGAAGGTCTCCACCAAAGGAGGTTGAAGGTTAGTACACAGGAGGTTGGGTATGAAATGGTGTTCATTGTTCCTGCTAGTAGACAAAACTGTAAGAAGAATCCTACATAAAATTTTACATTCTCTATATAGCTTCAATTCGAAAAGGATTCTTGAGATAGCATCCAGATAGGAAATATATACAAAAATAATTAGTCCATAGCTTTGTTACGTTCATTCTCCTACCCACACACTAAGAATTCTCATCAACTGTGTATCTAGAATAGCTCCTCTAGGAAATCTCAGTCTCTGTATGTAGAGATAGAAACTCACCCTGGTGACACCTTGTTAGTTGGCTGAAATTTTGGCACTCATAGTAGCCAACTCCTTATATTGGTCTCCCTGGCCTTACTATTGCCCTGGATACTAATCATATTAGGAAAGAAATATATAGATGAGCAAATAAATGAGTGCATAGCCATAAATAATTTTTGAAATGACTGTGTTTCCATAGCCCGGAAAAAAGGAGGAATAAAGCAAACAGGATAATTGTCTTCATATGTCCCATCGAGAATCTTGCAGGAGGCAAACATAGTTGTTTATTGCCTTCCACAAAGTGGGGAAAAATACCCTAGAATCAAAAAGTAGGTTTACATAAAAGTGGAATTAACATCAATATGAGAAAATATTTTTGAACATTATAAGTTATGCAACAATGAGGTCTTGTGAATTATTGTGCAGCCTTACTATAAATAGAAACATAAAGGTTGAGTAAAATATAAATACGTTGAACAGGCATTTGCAATAGAGTCTTTCCAATGTCTCTTCAATCTTGAAAATTTAAGATTTCATAATAAACTTTTTCATCTTTTTAATGAGGGGCGGAGTTTAACCTGATTTTAAACAAACTTACAGTCATTTAAAGATTTTTAAATGGTAATTCTAAGATAATCTTTTTTCTGTCAAAATCCCGTCTTGTTCTTCCGAGGATTCAGCAGAGTCATCAAAAGAAAATATTCAAGTAGGAAAAAATTGTTGTATAAGCTTCATACTTGTGGTTCTCATACTTTTATTCCCACAATGCCATCACAACTTTATTTCTAGATATACATGGTTTCACATTTTAAAATATTAGCCTGATATTCAGTGATAGTGGCTCAATGACTTTTGCCTTAAACACAGGCACAGGGGCTTGCACATGTAATCCCAAAAACTGAAGAGATTGAGGTGGGAGGATCGCTTGAGCCCCGTAGTTTGAGGCTGCAGTGAGCTATGACCATGCTACTGCATTCCAGCCTGGGCAACAGAGTGGGACCCCATCTTTGAAAAAACAAACAAACAAACAAACAAAAAACCCCACAGAGCAGTGACAGATTAAACCACAAGGAGAGGAAATGAAAAAGACAAAATTAGCCCCCAAGGCAAGATAAACATCTCTGTGGATCAGAAACAAAACATAAAATCAGATGTGTGAGTGATGCAGAAGCCACGGGTTAGCCGACTGTTTGTAAGCTGGCCTGAGTGGAGATAGCTTTGCTCTTAGGAACTAAATATATTAAAGTTCTTCATGCAATAATGGGGAACTGAGGCTTAGCACCTTCCTTGAAAATAAGGTATGGAGGAGGGTGGGAGGGACTGACTTCCTTTGCTTACTAATGAAGACCAAAAAATGTACTGTGCTGTACTGCTTCCCTATGTAGCTAGCTGAAGACTTGTGAGAACCCAGGCCCTGCGCTGCAACCAAATGTGGAATCCAGACACCCACTCTGGGTGCTGGGATTCCCAATATACTCAGTCTCACTATAGGTACATAATTCTAAACCATTTACGTAAGATCCAGGTCTGGATAGGAAGCCCAAAGAGCTGGGCCAAGACAACCCCTGAGCTTCTAGATGAGAGAAGAGGGAGGGAGAGAGACAGACAGAGAGAAATGGAGAGAGAACTGGGTTTTTAAATCTATTTTCAGAAGCTGCCAAGAGAAGCAGCCCAAAATATCAACAACTGGAAAATAAATTCACTTCTGATGATGTCCCTTGTGCATGTTCAGGAATGAACAATTGATAAATATTTATGTTTATGTTTAAATGCATAAAAGATTTCTTAAAGATATGCTAACTATTTTAGATGGCCAGGGATTAAGACGGAAAATAATTAGAAAATAACAGATGGATCCCAAAAGATAACAATTACAGAGCTTAGAAATAAAACACGCATTCCCTGAAATAAGGACTAACTCTTGTTTTTTTTTTTTTTTTTTTTGAGACGGAGTCTCGCTCTGTCGCCCAGGCTGGAGTGCAGTGGCACAATCTCGGTTCACTGCAAGCTCTGCCTCCTGGTTTCATGCCATTCTCCTGCCTCAGCCTCCCGAGTAGCTGGGACTACAGGCGTCTGCCACCATGCCCGGCTAATTTTTTGCATTTTTAGTAGAGACGGGGTTTCACTGTGTTAGCCAGGATGGTCTCGATCTGCTGACCTCGTGATCCACCCACCTCGGCCTCCCAAAGTGCTGGGATTACAGGCGTGAGCCACCGCGCCCGGCCAACTCTTCTTAAATATGAAAAAAATTCAACTAACAGGATAAATTCTAGATGGAGTACATTATGGGAAAAAATGTGAAATAGAACATGGAATGCATAATTTTCCCAAAATGCAACAGAGACTATTTTTTAAGAAAATGGAATAAAAAGCACATAGAATCTAGACTCAGATATAATATCTATTTATTTTATAAGGACGTAAAAATAATGATGAAAATAGGATAGGACATTATTGCTGAAATTTTTTTCCTGATGGCTAAACACATGAATTCTCAGAACAAAAGATACTCTGAGTATCAAGCTACATGAATAAAAATAAATTAATATCTAGACATATCATAATGAAAGCACAGAACATTAAGGAGGAAAAGAAAATAATAAAACCTTCAGAGAATAAAAGAATAGCTACAAAAGAATAACAAATAATAGTGGACTTCCCCTCAGCAAAACAGATGCCAAAAGAGAATATTCAAAAGGATTAGGAAAACTGTTACTCTACAATTTCACACACAGTTAAACTGTAATTCAAGAAAAAGAGAAAAATGAAAATGTTTTCAAACAAAGTCTAAGGAAAATTACCTCCCTTAGGTCTTCAACAGAATTATTAATAAATATATTGGATAGAAAAAAAGATGAAAACAGAATAAAAGTATATAGGGTACATGCGAAGCATACGAGTTGATAAAGAATAATAGTAAATATAATTGTTGAATGTAAACAAAATAGCTTTTTATATGAAATAATAAAAGCTCTTAGCAGCTGTAACAGGTTGATGTAAATAATACCAATGAATAATTAAATCACGGTAAAGCTCTTGACTTGACTAGAAAGGTGAAAATGCTGAATAATTGTAGATTGCATTAGAAAAATTTATAATTTAGTGTGTGTTAAAAATTCAAAAGTAGATCACATTTGCCATCTTTGAGCCCCCCACCTCTGCTGCAGTTGTAGCAGGCAATACGTCTGTCATCCACTCCTCAGTGGCTTCACCAGCCTTTCAGCCAGATACAAGGCTGTTGTCCTAGTGATTACAGCCACATGAGTCACTGGTCAGCTCAGCGGCTATCCCGACCTGCTGCCTGACTCCCATAATCTTCACCCATTTATGAGTGAGAACATGCAATATTTGTCTTTCTGTGCCTGGCTTGTTTCACTTAAGATAATGATCTCTAGTTTCATCCATCTTGTTGTAAAATACATAATTTCATAGTTTTTTAATGGCTGAATAGTATTCCATTACATATGTATAATACTTTTTTTTATACTTTCATTTATTGATGGACACATGTTGTATTAGTCTGTTCTCATGCTGCTAATAAAGACATACCTGAGACTGGGCAATTTATTTTTAAAACAGGGTTTAGTTGACTCACAGTTCAGCATGGCTGAGGAGGCCTCAGGAAACTTACAATCATGGCGGAAGTGGAAGCAAACACATCCTTCTTCACACGGTGGCCAGAAGAACTGCCAAGCAAAGCAGGGAAAGCCTTTTAAAAAACCATCAGATCAGCCTGGCATGGTGACTCACACCTGTAATCCCAGCACTTTGGGAGGCCGAGGTGGGTGGATCGCGAGATCAGGAGTTCAAGACAAGCCTGGCCAATATGGTGAAACCCCATCTCTTCTAAAATACAAAAATTACCGGGCATGGTGGCACGTGCTTGTAGTCCCAGCTACCTGGGAGGCTGAGGCAGAAGAATCGCTTGAACCCAGGAGGCGGAGGTTGCAGTGAGCCGAGATTGCACCACTGCACTCCAGCCTGGGTGA